TGGCCCCACGTTCAGAGGGGGAAGGAAACCGGCTATCAGAGCCAGGACGCCACCGCAGCGGGCTTGGGGGCCCCCAGGAAACAGGCGGGGGGTGTGCTTGACCCTAAGGGGCTACCCTGGGCTGGGGGAGGCCTAATTCCACCCCCGCACACCCCAGCTGCAGGGCCGCCGGAGGAAAGGGCACTGCTGGGATTGAGTCCTGGTCTCCAGAACTGGAGGCGTCTTTGGGCGGAATCCCCCATTAGGGACCCGGGGTCTCAGATGACCCCCAGCCTATGGGGGTGTGACATGGGCTCATGAAAGGGGGGCATCAGAGCTCTAATGCTGGGTCCCCACCCTCGTGGCCACCAGACCACCGGCTTTGCTTCTCAAAGCCTCAGTTTCCACATCTGTAAAATGACAGTCGGCTGCTCTATGGAGTAGCCATTCATTTTTATTCCTTAATAAACTTGCTTTCAAAAAAGAAAGGAAGGAAGGAAGGAAGGAAAAACGACAGTCATCATAGAACCTGGCGGGCGCGGTGGCTCACGCCTGTAATCCCAACACTTTGGGAGGCTGAAGCGGGAGGATCGCTTGCGCCCAGGAGTTTGAGACCAACCTGGGCAACATAGCAAGACCCCGTCTCTATTAAAAAAAGACAGAACTCACTGTAGCATCTTCTGAAGATTAAATGATTTTAAACACTTAAAGCACTTCCAACAGCGCCTGGAAGATCCTCAGATTCTCACACCCCAGCGAGGAGGGGGCCTTTCTGCGGTGCTGACAGATGAGGAATCTATGGCGCGTAAGCGGCAAGGCGGGGATTCCAGTCCCCAGCCTGCAGGTTCGCGTCCCCGGGCGCGGGGCTGCGGTGCCCGCTCCGCAGAGGGGGCACCGAGGCTCCTTGGGGAGGGGGCGGCCGGGGCCCCGACCCCACTCCCGCCACCTCTCGCGTGGCCGCCGCTAGAGGCCGCTCCCGGAGCCGCGCGCGCGCGTCCTCTCGCGGGTCCGCCCCCCGGGCCTGTTGGACCCGCCCCCGGCCCACAAGCCCCTGCAGGGAGCGGGCCCGGGCGGCGCGCGATCGAGGTCGGGTCGCCGTCCAGCCTGCAGCATGAGCGCCCCCAGCGCGACCCCCATCTTCGCGCCCGGCGAGAACTGCAGCCCCGCGTGGGGGGCGGCGCCCGCGGCCTACGACGCAGCGGACACGCACCTGCGCATCCTGGGCAAGCCGGTGATGGAGCGCTGGGAGACCCCCTATATGCACGCGCTGGCCGCCGCCGCCTCCTCCAAAGGTAGCCCCCGCCCGGCCTGCACCGCCCCCGGGCTAGTGATGCCAGGCGCCCTGTGTCTGCCCAGGGGGCCGGGTCCTGGAGGTGGGCTTTGGCATGGCCATCGCAGCGTCAAAGGTGCAGGAGGCGCCCATTGATGAGCATTGGATCATCGAGTGCAATGACGGCGTCTTCCAGCGGCTCCGGGACTGGGCCCCACGGCAGACACACAAGGTGCCCCTCTGCCCGCAGGCCCTCCAGGACCCCTGTCCTCTCTTTTTCTTTTCCCCTCTGCAAGGTCATCCCCTTGAAAGGCCTGTGGGAGGATGTGGCACCCACCCTGCCTGACGGTCACTTTGATGGTGAGGGGTGAGGGGACGTATCACAGGGTGGGCCTGACCGCGTGGGCTTCTGTTCTCCGTGCAGGGATCCTGTACGACACGTACCCACTCTCGGAGGAGACCTGGCACACACACCAGTTCAACTTCATCAAGGTGGTTCTCTCTGACTTGCTGGGATGCGGGAGCGTCCTGACCACTGGCCACTCCCCTTCCACAGAACCACGCCTTTCGCCTGCTGAAGCCGGGGGGCGTCCTCACCTACTGCAACCTCACCTCCTGGGGGGAGCTGATGAAGTCCAAGTACTCAGACATCACCATCATGTTTGAGGTGCGCCCACCTGAAGTTCCCCATGGGTCTCCAGGAAGTGACCTTGGATGGGGGTGGGAAGGGGCTGCTGGAGCCACCTTGCTACCTGGGGAGGGTCCCTTCCTGACCCCCTGGGTGGGCTGGACTGTGCTGGTTCATTTAGAAATCAAAGTCCTTTGCCTGGCGCAGTGGCTGCCAGGAGCAGTGGCTCAGGTCTATAATCCCAGCACTGTGGAAGGCCGAGGTGGGCAGATTGCTTGAGCCTAGGAGTTCAAGACCAGCCTGGGCTACAGAGCAAGACCTCATCTTTCCTAAAAAAAAAAAATACAAAAAACTAGCTGGGCGTGGTGGCGTGTGCCTGTACTCCCAGCTACTTGGGAGGCTGAGGTAGGAGGATTGCTTGGGCCCCAGGGGCAGAGGTTGCAGTGAGCCCAGATCGAACCACTGCACTCCAGCCTGGGTAACAGAGCCAGACCCTGTCTCAAGAAAAAAGAAAGAAAGAAAGAAAGAAAGAAAATTTAAAAAAAAAATGGAAATCAGGCTGGGCGTGGTGGCTCACACCTGTGATCCCGGCACTTCGGAAGGCCAAGGCGGGTGGATCACTTGAGCCCAGGAGTTTGAGCCTAGCCTGGCCAACATGGCAGAATCCCATCTCTACTAAAAATACAAAAGTTAGCCAGGCGTGGTGGCGGGCGCCTGTAATTCCAGCTACTCGGGAGGCTGAGGCATGAGAATCACTTGAACATGGGAGGCGGAGGTTGCTGTGAGCCGAGATTGCACCGTTGTACTCCAGCCTGGGCAACAGACCGAGACTCCATCTCAACAAAACAAAAACAAAAAAAATGGAAATCAAAGTCCCTCACCAGCTCAACAACCTCCCATGGCTCCCCAGTGCCCTGTGGTTCAGCCTAAGCCCTGCGTGTTCCCCTCCCTCCAGCTGCCTCCACCTGGCTGTCTTTGCTGGTTCAGCAGTGCTTGTCTCGCTGTTCCCTCTGCCTGGTGGAGGCGGCCTATCTGAGAAGGGCTCTATGTGGTTGCCCTGGGCTGCTGTTGTGAGAGCCGGCTGGGTGCCTGTGGCCCCTGGGGCAGCTTTTCTTCCAAAATGGGAACTAGTGGCCTGTGTTCTTTTTCTGGTGTGATTCTTTGGCTCCACC